TCCCCGGGCGGGAGCGAGAGGATAGGCTCGGATTCCCGGGCTCCAGGACCGAACGCCTGGCAGTGTCCCCGGGGGCAAAGCCACCCCGGGAGCCCGTGCAGTATACTAGGTGGGGGGCCCGGAGAGAAAGCATAGCGCCGACGAGGGGGAGGGGCCGGGCAGAAAGGAGGGTGGGGTACCGGGTGGGACACACTGACCTAGGAGAAAGTACAACCCACCCCAAACTTTCGCAGACCCGGGAGCTTAGGAAGGGAGAGCCAGGAAGACAGCAGCCTCTCCTGCCGCCCAACGTGCCCAGCTGCAGCGAGGAGGGGCGGCGCGCAAGCCGGCTGGACCCGGGCGGTCCCCACGTTGCGCCCACCCTCCGGGCCAAAACGCCGCCGCTCGGGTCACTGAGTGGCCGCCCACGGAAGAAGTCAGATCGCCGGGCTCTGGGCTGCGTACGGGATCCGAGGAAGGGGGATTCAAACGCGGATCCGGAAGGAAGGGACACTGAACCCCGCAGCGTCCCCAGCGCCGTGGGGCGGCGGGACGTGTCCTTGGGCTGCCAGCGGGCGCGGAAGCTGGAGTCCGGCAGGGTCGGGAAGAAGTGAGCACAGACTTCCACGGGTAGAAGAGTCAGATTAAACAGAAATGTGAAAAGCAACCCAGGGCAGCCAACGGAGCCCAGCAGCGTAGAAGCCACCGGCTTCCCGCCGGGAGGACTACAGTGACTGACACTCGCGAAGACTAGGCGCTCCCAGCGGCCGCGGGTCTGCGTGGAGAAGTCGCCTCGCGGCGCGGAGCGCGCCAGCGGCGGCGGCGGCTGCCAGAGCGCGAGATGCGGCGCGCAGCCGCCGGACCGTCCCGGCTGGGAAAACTCGCGGGCGGCACTGCGCAGCGCTGACCCGGCGCAGGTCCGAGGGGTGTGCCCCGGCCCCTCCCGTCTCCGCCCCCTCCCGCGCCAGTCGCGCGCCCCTCCCCGCGGCGGCAGCGTCGGCGGCGCATCCAGGGGCGGCGCGGAGCCTTGCTCAGCCCAGCAGCCAGTGCCTGCGAGCTCCGCTGCTGCTTGGGGAATTCACTTTGCTGCTTGTTCGCTTCTCCCTTCCTCAGGCTTCTTCTGATGGTTTTCCGTCTCCTGCCCGAGCCTTTCCTTTAAAAGGAAAACTTTACTGCGATACCCTTTTCCCCTTGGAGGAGAGGATTAAAAGTTCCAAGAACTGGTGCCGCCCGTGCCATTTGGGCGCTGGGAAGGTGCTCGGCGGCGGGGTTCCCGGTCCCACCATGTGCACCAACATAGTTTACGAGTGGCTCAAAGCGCTGCAGCTTCCGCAGTACGCGGAGTCCTTCGTGGATAACGGCTACGATGACCTGGAGGTGTGCAAGCAGATCGGGGACCCGGACCTGGATGCCATCGGGGTGCTGGCGCCCGCGCACCGCCGCCGTATCCTGGAGGCCGTGCGCCGGCTGCGGGAGCAGGACGCCAACGCCGCCGGCCTCTACTTCACGCTTGAGCCGCAGCCGGCGCCCCCCGGGCCGCCCGCCGACGCCGTCCCCACCGGCCGCCGGGGGGAGCCGTGCGGCGGCCCGGCCCAGGGCACCCGCGGGGACTCTCGCGGCCACACGACCGCCCCCCGCAGCAGGGAGCTGGTGAGCTACCCCAAACTGAAGCTGAAGATCATGATCAGGGATAAGCTCGTCCGTGACGGCATCCACCTGAGCAAGCCCCCGTACTCCCGCAAGGTAAGGAGGTGCCGTCCGGGCGGCCCGGGGCGTTAATGTCTGTATTACTTTTTTCTTTCCCTAGGTAAGTGGTGTTTTATCTTCATTGCTTCAGGGAGTGTTGATTTGTCTGGTAAGTGTTCGTTTTGCTCTGGTACAAGGTACTACTTCAAAGATGCATGTGAATTGCCTGTGAGAACCAAAAGGCAAACCAGAAAGCATAAGCGAACTTTGGAAATGATATACACTGAGAAGGCTGGTGTGTGTTCAATCTTGTTCAGATTTTTTCTTTTTTCTGAGAGCTTACTTTGGAGTTACAACACACTTTGTTCTTCGGTCTGGAAAAGAGCCCAGGGGCTGATTAAGTGTTGATGAAAACTTGCCTTCCATAAATTCTTTTTATGTGAATTTTCTTGTCTTTTTTTCTTTTACTTCTTTCTGCCTTTATTGGAATTTTTTAAATGCCCTCCATTCAGATTTTGATAAAACCATAAAACTCCAGATAGAGGCATTTTGCTGAAGTTTTTGCTACTTACGTATACTGTGTTACTCCAGTATTTTGACTAAATTGTTACCCAGAACCTCCTTTGCTTTTCTGTTCTCCTCCTCCTGTGTCACGGTGGTTTCATCTGTACGGTATTAATGTTCCATTGGTACTCAGCACAATGTGGCGATTAAGTCCTACTTCTCAATAACATTTTTATTAAGCTACTGAAACAAATATGTCCCTAAATTTCTAGCTGTACTGGCACAGACATTATTTTACTGATTCCTTCTATAAATTAGTGACTGAGAGTTGCTGTTTTTCTAGATATGTTGTTGATACCGAGATTTTTTCCTTTAAAAGAATTACCAAGGAGCTATCCAGGATGAAGATGAATTGCAAGGAGAGAAAAAAAAAAAAACACGAATCATTTGATCTGTGAATTTCATAGTTGAATATACCCAACATCTGATGATTTTATTTTGTTTCTTATAATAGTGGACTCTCCCACTTTTTTGAGCTGACACAGAAAATGCTAGACCACATTGTCTTTTGAAAGGAATATAGGAAATTCCATTTCCCTGTGTGTAATATCTATAGACCTTTGTTATCTTACGTTATAGGTTCAGATTATTGGTTCCGTTAGAAGTAATTGTTCTTTAAAAGCATTGAATTTGGTTTAGCTATATTCTGCTGTCCTCTCCTTCACGTTCATCATCCCCCAAAATTTTGCCATTACATTAATAAATTTAGCTGAGATATATCTATATCTATATCTGTATAGTTAGGTGCTTAAAGAGGTTTTTATTTTAAATATACATTGGATCTATTTGCCTTTTGGGGGAAGGGTTCTTTTTTGGTTTTTTGTTTTGTTTTGTTTTGATTTTTGCTTTTGATCATCTGAGCTTAAAATGTTTTACTTGTGTTTATGTGTGTTTAATAGAACATGTTTGAAGAAGAGTCCCCAGAGGTCAACTAAACTGCTCTTGAAACGTTCAAAAGACGCAGACATTGCTTTAAATAACCCATATGGGATTTTGACCCCATGCTGTTTGCAGTCCTGCAATAGAATTTTTCTATTAAAGATTCTGGATTAAAAAGATCAGAAAACAGGAGACAGAAAGATGGAGGGGTGAAGAAGGTTAGATTTCAAACTTGCATAGGCTTTTCCCCAGACTTTGAAGCCTATCAGAGACCCACAGACGTGTGAACCAAGACATTATTTGAACAGCCTGCTTAACAACAGGCTGAATAGAGAACCACATTTTAAATTGACAAAGTTAGCCCGTGCTGAGAGTTTTTTATTATTTGCCTTTGACCTTATTGGACACTGTAAATGAAATATAGTGGTGCAGGTTTGAAAAGGCCAGGGGCTACTTAGTTATGCCACTCCTATGATGGGGGAAAAAACCCAAGAGTGAACAAATACAGTATATTTAACTCTATCCCCTTAACTCAGACCGCAGTAATATAAATGGTTCCAATCTGTAACCCCAGTTTGGTAAGAAATCTTTTGTTATTTTTAAATTCATTTCACTATATTCAGGTAAGCCACACAGAAAAGTCAAAGCTGGAGAGGGGGCTGAGTTTTATTTTCACTATAAAGAGAACTTGAAAACACTTTATTTGGGATAAAGTCTATTTTTAACTTAGGTTTCCTAATTTCTATCACGCTACTTCTAATGCTTCTACATGCTACTTACTGCCACTCTAAAATCAGATGCACTAGAGTTTCTGCCAGCAAACTTATCTAAAATATCGTTATTTTTCTTATTAAAAAATGTCAGTCTAGTTATCTGTAACATACAATGACCACACTGGATTTCCACTCCTGGGTAAAAGCAACTATATGATTATATAAGTGACAATTGTACAACGCTCATTTCTATATTGTTTGAGAACTCTTATGTGATATGGATAACTAAAAGATACTATACTTCCTCAACATTAAATTTTTAATTCTATTAGGTTCATTTTGTTATACTGCATTTCTTAAATAATTCAAGTATGATAAAATATATTGTAGAATTGGACTGAATTATGAAATGCATTGTAATTAATTTCTTTCCTCTAGTGACTTGTGTTAGTACTTTGCTGATAATAAGAAATATGATGTATCCTGAACCTCATGAAGATACAATGTTAGAGCAGAAGGTATAAGACATGTCAGGCACTTCAAAAAACAGATAGAAAACCAAGACGGAATATGAAGCCTGGAATAGAAAACAAGCATCTTAGGAGAAGGGAAGGCATTGAAATTTTCACGCAGTTAGCCGTGCAGAGAAAACACAGTTTATTTTTCTATGACTAATATGATCATTTTGCATTCTTACCATACCAGATGGGAGAAATTGGGATTTGCTTTTTAATATATCTCAATCTCTTCTCATTTAAACCATCTTCTGTCATCCTGAAAAAGTAGGCAAAGCTTAACTTCCTGTAGGTTCTGGCTGAAGAGTATCTGCTCTGCCTATCTGCAGCCCCCAGCCTCAGCATGGCCTCCTGATATTGGGCTGGTTCACATGTGTGCACTAGCTGGGACCCACTCAGCTGCATCAAGGTTTGTGCGTGGCATTCAGACTGCTGCTGTGAACTGTGGTTTTGCCTCTCCTGGCTTGATACGTCCTCCTGAGGTCTAGCTAACTCACATTTGGCCCCGACCTGGTATGACCACCCTCACCCTGTACCCAGGCTGTCAGGGACAGTTCATGCTGGGAAGTTCACAGCCAGCACAACCTTCTCCTCCTTCCTAATGGGCACAGTGGAAACCTGGGCCATCTCCCCAAAGCAGCAGGGTAAGCTCAGGTGTTGGGGACCTTAAGTTTCCTCACTGAATCCAAACGTTTGGACCTCCCACATTCTTCCAGGCACTCTTGGAAACAGTCTGTTCCCGAAAACCCAAACAGGAAGCAGGCTGAAATCCTCCTCACCCTCAATATTGCTCTCAGCCAAATTTCACAATCCTGCCTGCCAAGATTTTGAAATAGAGAGGGGAGGTCAAGTTTTCTTTCTCTGTTTCCCTCGCCTCCACATCTTTCTCTTCCCACCGTCGTTCTGGAAGGGTGTTCTGCTTTCTTTACCTCATATTCTAGACCTTTCTACTCAGGCCATGTAATAAATTCTAAGATCTAGTAGCCAGGCTTGGCTCTCCATGTGCTAAGTGAGAGCAAATAGGACTTAAAAAAATTTTTCTCCCTCAATTCTGACCTTTATGACTGTTAACCCAACTCCAGGATTCTATTTGGTCATCAAAGACCAAACTGACCCTTTCTTTTCACCTTTCCTTGTTTCTTGTTTCTTTTCTTTCTTTCTTTCTTTCTTTTTTTTTTTATGACGGAGTCTCGCTCTGTCGCCAGGCTGGAGTGCAGTGGCGCGATCTCGGCTCACTGCAAGCTCCGCCTTCCGGGTTCACGCCATTCTCCTGCCTCAGCCTCCCACGTAGCTGGGACTACAGGAGCCCACCAACACGCCCGGCTAATTTTTGTATTTTTAGTAGAGACTGGGTTTCACCGTGTTAGCCAGGATGGTTTCGATATCCTGGCCTCGTGATCCACCCGCCTTGGCCTCCCAAAGTGTCTTTTCTTTCATTTCTACCATCACAGCCCTAATGCCCTTTCTATACCAGACAGGTCAGTGCATTGGGCTCACAAATGAGCAACTCAAGTACACAGAAATGCAAACGAGAGAAGCACATCAAAATGTGTCTACCGCACTGCGTGTCCTTCAAGGAGATTGGTGTGGGTTCCAGGGGATTGTGTGTTTGATCAGCAAAAAAATAAAAATGATATTTATTTTATTTGGTGGCTTATGTCAGGGGCATAGAGAAAGGCTGGGGCTAGACTTAAGGGGAATTTGATTGATTGGCCAAAGGCTTCAGTCATATAGAGCCACAGTCCCAAAGTGATTTCGGCAAAGCAGTCATTCCGTAAGATGTTCTGACAGACGCAGAATAAATGTATTTGGGATTGCTACATACCATATGGCCCCTCTTAAGACTCTTAATGTGTATTAGCATAGTAATGTTTCAGATAATTCCTGCCACATCGGGATACATAGAACACCATTTAACGCAGGGGGGCCATATTCATGTAACACCTATTAACAATCGAGAAATCTTTCCCTTGAGAACTGCTGCTAGTGTAATGATGAAGCTAGAAATTGGTTTTGGTGAGAACCAACAGGAGGGAAGTAGAGCTTTAGGAAGTTCTTTCAGTTTTTATTCAGAGTAAGAGGGCTTACTCTGTCCAAGGCACGCTGATTAATCAGTCCAAAAAGATGAATGCCAAATCGGTGCTTGAGGACTCAGAATTTCCCAAAATTGCCATCTTTATGTGTAAGTATAGAATGTCAGCTATTTACAGTCAGTTTGCTATGCAGTACCAGTAAAATACTCTGCTTGTATTTGATATATCAAGATTATTAAAGAAATTACCAACCTTCCCCCAAAATAATTGTTTTTAGTGAACAGCTAATGTTATTTCCTTTGCTGGGTAGGCGTGATATATTAATGGTGATGGATATCAATTGTGTATCAATGGAGATGAATGAATGTCAACACTTTGAACATACTATCAAGGTATTCCAAAATATTTTTATGGTAATATTGCTGAAACTAAGCCTTTTTTGGTGATCTTTGTTTTTGTTTGTTTGTTTGTTTCGAGACAGAGTCTCGCTCTGTCACCCAGGCTGGAGTGCAGAGACGTGACCTCAGCTCACTGCAAGCACTGCCTCCCAGGTTCAAGTGATTCTCCTGCCTCAGCCTCCCTAGTAGCTGGGATTACAGGCATGCACCACCACACCCGCGAATTTTTTTTGTACTTTTTGTAGAGATGGGGTTTTGCCATGTTGGCCAGGCTAGTCTTGAACTCCTGACTTTCAAGTGATCCTCCCGCCTTGGCCTCCCAAACTGCTGGGATTACTGGCGTGAGCCACCGCACCCGGCCCTTTTTTGATGATCTTTGAAAGAACCTATATGAAATAAAACTTGGAGAGACCTACATTTCATTTCATAATGTATTATCTCCTTTTTTAATTGAAAATATTACAACTTTCTATGTTAATCATGATAAAATGCCTCAGAGGACTTTTTATATTTTATACAGCTTGACCAATTTTATGTTTTAATTTTTAATTTTTTCTCCTTCCTTCATATAGTATTCTTTTTTAATGTGCCTTTATCCTCACTGAATACCCTGACATATTCAAAACCTCCTACAGTTGATGTCAGTAATACTAAGCGTCAAGATCTCCAAATTCATCTAATTCCAGTTTACTTTGTCAATAATCCTTGTCCTCTTTTCAAAAGTGTGGCATATTTTGAAAAATAATCAGATATTTTTAAATCCGTGTAAAACAGGAGAGTCCACTGTAAATCTTTGCTTTACCAAAGGTGGTTTATTCAGCTACAATTTCTCTCATTTTGGTTTTTTTTTTTCTCTTTCTTCCTTTGGCCACTTCAGCCATTCGACTCTCAGAAATTCTGTCAGGAAAAATAAATGGATATGAAATCTGAAGATAAAGGTTTGTGGGGAAAGAATAAAAGGATCATGAAATGTCAGGGCTGAAAAATATCTTAGCATCCAGCCTAGTGTTCTATTTACACCATCCCTGTTTTGGCTCCCAATCTGATTCTCTTCCTATTGCATCAAACTGAGTTTTAAAGAAATTTGAAACTATGCATTTCAAGACTATTTGGTGATTATGTTAATCTCCAATTCTGCCTATTTTTGATTATGTTAAAATCAGCCAAAATATAGAACATAGAGTTATGCTTATGCCCAACATCATAATATGCCTTCAGTTATTAACATATGTTGTAGGTAAGCTTGTTATTATTTGAAATGTAAATATTTATATGTGTAATGTGTAAAAGTTTTCAAATATGGGTCATAACATATCCAATGGTTTATTTGTCTATGCCACTAATACATCTTTGGGCACCCAAGTTTAAGTGCAGTACATTTTGCTGGTTGATGTACCAAGGAATGACTTATAATTGTGATGAAATTTGAACTTCATATTGCAAAAGATAATCATCATTTGCTAGAAAAAATTAAAACCGTTTAAATTTTTATCATAGAAAGAGCTAAAAGAAATTCTAAGTATATTTTTATAGATGAGCCACTTTGGAAATTTCACAGATAAAACACCAGCTTGTTAACAGAGTTAAGCTACCAAAAAGACACTCCAGAATGGGCCGTAACATAACTTTTTACCAGTGTAACTTACACTGTGATTTAAAAGTGTGTATGTGGTCAAATATGTTTCCTTTGTTTTCACTGAAGTATTTTTATTCAGTAAATACAGTCATTATTTTATCACCTTCGTGTTTTAAGCTCGAATTGTATTGAATCACATTTAGTAAGTAAAATAATCTATACTCCTGCAATTCTGAAAGTGATTCAAATCCATTTTAGGATACCAGATTGAAAAACAGCAACTTAATGTTGAGATAACGTCATGGGGTGCACAGTGATATTTTGATCAGCAATGGACCACATATAGGATAGCGGTGGTCCCATCAGATTACAATGGAGCTGAAAATTTCTTATCTCCTAGTGACACGGTAGCCATTGGAACATTATAGCATACTTTATTTTTATAAATTTATTGTGGCCTAAGTGTAAGGTGTTTTTAAAACCTATGGGAGTGTACGCTAATGTCCTAGGCCTTCGCATTCACCCATCACTCACTGACTCAGCCAAAGTAACTTCCAGTCCTGCTAGCTCCATTCGTGGTAAGTGCCCTGTACATGTTTACCATTTTTAACCTCTTTTTTTTTTTTTTTGAGACAGAGTCTCGCTCTGTCGCCCAGGCTGGAGTGCAGTGGCGCGATCTCGGCT